CCAGATAAGGTGGGACCCAGGAGACAGCGGACCTGATAACGGTGGCGGGGAAAACGCTGGCTGCTGCGGTGCTGGGATGGGATTGAGAGTCTGAAATGGGGAAGGGGGCTTCAGGGGCTGAGGACCAGGGCTGGAAAATGAAGGGGCTCTGGGAGAGGAAGCTTCTTGCCCGTCCCAAGAAAGAAGGGGTGGTCAGGGCGCTGCAGGGGTGAGGGCCGAGATGAGGCTGGGTTTGGGGAGCCTCGGGATGACAGACCCGGGTCCCGAGGGTGGGGCCGGTGTGGGAACCTCACAGAAGCCGGTGTCCCTGGGGAAGGGGCCCGGCTCGGGGCAGCTCCAATGGGCGAAAGAGCTGTCCCCTGACCCAGTTTAATTCAAGTCCTTGACTTCGAGATTAATGAGGAGAAAGGCTTGGCTGAGCTGGGGACGGGTGGGGGTGCTGGGAGTCCCGATGTGGCCCCAGGACGGGTCCTGGCCCTGCTGATGGGGCCTGAGCCCCTGGGCTCCGTCTTGGGTTGCTCCTGGGAGAAGGGGGCTGGGATTGGAGAGCTCAGGGGGCGTGGAGGGGGTCCCAGAAAAGCGCGGAGGGGATGAGTGCTGTGTTCTGAGCTATTTGGGTCACGGCTGGCACAGCCCTGAGCAGCTCTTCCCCGCCTGCTCCTCGCCGCCCCCTCTCCCCACACACGGGGACCGCCGTCCCCTCGCCCACAGCCTCGCGGTTACACAACGGCCACCTCCAACAACGCCGCTCCACCGGCTCCGGCCTCGGCCCAGACTCACGCCCGCTCTGGCCCGGAGACCTCCCGAAGCCGCACGCGGGGATCCGCGGCCCCAGTCACCGCCAGAGGCACGGGTTTGGGGGAGCCTCACTCCGCCCCCACGGTCGGGGGTCAGGGTCAGGGTGGCAGGGATGCGCGGGCAGAGCCCCACAGCCGAGGAGGGCAAGGGGGACCCCTGCAGGGACGCGACCACCGTGGGTACAGCTGCAGACACAGCCAGGGCCTCAGGGACACTGGCCCGGGGGAGGCACACAGCCACACGCACACACTCACTGGCATATGCACAGCACACACACACGTCCACTTACTCCCATTACACACTCACATGCACACACATATGCACAGGCACACCCAGACACGCCCACTTATTCCAACACACTCACATGCACACACATATGCACAGGCACACTCAGACACACCCACTTACTCCCATTACACACTCACATGCACACTCACATGCACACACTCAGACACGCCCACTTACTTTCATTACACACATGCACACACACATATGCACAGGTACACACACACGCCCACCTACTCTCATTACACACTCACATATGCACACACACATACCCATTTACTACTCCCGCTATGCACTCACACCCACATACAACACACGCATATAGACACATGCATACACTCACATGGATATACCCACTTACACATACACAATCACACATATGCACACGCACATTGCGCACAGTGACTCACAACACACACATACACATGTATAAGCATTTACTCCCATATACAAGCACACACTGCACTTATATATATATGCTTACACACTCATGCATGCACCGTCACATACACGTTTATACTCCCATACACACACACACGTACATTCCATTCACATCTACACACACATGCACACACATATTGACTATAGCATTCATGTGCACACACACACTCACATGCAGTCACGCATCCACACACACACTCATCCACACTGTTACACACACACAACCGGACCCACTCACAGGCCCAAGGAACTGTGCCCAGAACACACAAATGCCCACAGATGTTCTCATTTGCAGACAGCAGTGCACCCAGGAGACACACTCAGGTGCCCCCTCATCTCATGGAGACAGCCCAAAGATAAAAACATCCAGTCTCAACCAGAAACACAAACACTGCACACACTTGGGACACACACACACACACACACTGTGCCACTGTGTGTGTGTATGTGTGTGGACAAAGGCAGAAACACCGTGGTTTAGGGGAAACAGCCTTGGCAAGTCCAGAGGTGTGACTCTGATCCCAATGTTGTCCCTCCATGCTCCGGGGCTCAGTGCAAACCCCCTGGGCCACTGTGGGCCTCTGGGACCGCACAGGTCAGCTGTGAAATCCCCGCCACGTGGAGAGCCCTGTTATTCTGCAAGGCTCTGCCCACCGCAGAACGTTTCCGCGGCCTGCCTGTCTTCCGGGCCTTGGCTCTCTCCGCCTCTCTGTCCTTGTGTGTCTCTCCCGTCTCCATAGTGTTCTCACGCTCTCTCTCCCTTACTCTGCTCTTCCTCTCTGATTTGATCCCTTTTGCTCTCTGCCTTTTTCTGACTCATGCCCGAACCTTGTCTTATCTTTGTCTCTTTTTTTGGTTGTGTCTTTCTGCCTGTGCCTCCCTCCATCTCTCTCTCTCTCTCTTTCTGTTCTGTCTTCACTCTTCCAGTTTCCATTTCTGAGTCTTGCATACACACACACACACACGTTGCCACACAGCCCCTCGTCCCGTCCCTGGGTGACAAGCTCAGGCGCTGTGGGGTGTAGCGCTCAGCAGCAGGGGAGACAGTGAGCAGGGAGGAGAGGGGGAGGAAGCACGCCTCCCCCAGCCTGGCCCGAGGCACCAGGAACAGGTGCCCCCACACCCCCACCCGCCCCCTGATCCCACAC